CAGAGGTCACTTTTTCACACTAGAATTTCAAGGTGTGAGAGGCTAAAAGACGTCCAAGTACATGAAACAGAACCTGCAAATAAGAGTGAATGACGAATAGAAAGACCACCTCAACCTGTCCACTTCCCTACGGCCGCAGAAGTTATGATTCAAGGAATAATGAGACTCTAAATCCTTTAAAATTCTACAAGAGCAGCCTTTGCCAAACCCAGCGGGGAGTGGCTGCTCGGTGCCAGCGCGAGGAGCACGTAGACTGCCGATGCCAGAGAAGCCCGGTGCGGGTTCCGTGCTTTCTCTCCGTTCCAGGAAGACCCCAGCTCGTGGCCAAATCTTCTTGCCGCTTCCCGGTCTGCGCGCCTACGCTGCCGGTTTCCCGACAAAAGCGACGGCGCCCTGGTGAAAAGCAGACGCCCCTCATCGGTTTGCGCCTTGCAGCTCAACTATGCCCCAGCCTCCCACAAGCCACCTGCCCGCGTCCTCCGCCAGGCGTCCAGCCCGGACCTGCCCCCGCGGCCGCCAAGGCGCACGTGAAGCTCCCGGGCGGGGGGAGCGCAAGGAGGCGGGAGTTTGCGGACGCGAACGCAGGCCTAGGAAGGGAAGCGATTCCAGGGCGCACGCGCAGAGCCTGGAGACTGGGCGGGGCGTGCCTCCCGCAGGGGTTACGAACGAAAGGCGAGCGCGTGGCGCTCAGGAGCCCGCGCACGCGCTGTGGTCTCGCCCCGCCCATGAGCGTCCGCGCGGCCGTCGTAGCATCTTTTCTTCAGACCCGCCCGGCTCGTCTACTTAACCTAGCGGAGGCTTGGAGTGAGAGCAGGGAAGTGTGGGGCGAGGTGGGCGGGGCGTTGCACGCGTGCGCGGCCAGCGAAAGAAGGGAGGGGGCGGGAGATCCGAGACAACGTTACCCCGTCAACACCCAATCAGGAGCCGGCCTGACCCCGCCCCCTCTTCTCACGTTATTGGCTGAGAGGCCCCCAGATGGGCGGGGCCGGCCGTGGGGTTGGGGAGGGCAGGGGGCGGGGAGGAGGAGGAAGGCGCTGGCGGGCAGTGATGGCGGCTGGTGATGGGGACGTGAAGCTAGGCACCCTGGGGAGTGGCAGCGAGAGCAGCAACGACGGCGGCAGCGAGAGTCCAGGCGACGCGGGAGCGGCAGCGGAAGGGGGAGGCTGGGCGGCGGCGGCGTTGGCGCTTCTGACGGGGGGCGGGGAAATGCTGCTGAACGTGGCGCTGGTGGCTCTGGTGCTGCTGGGGGCCTACCGGCTGTGGGTGCGCTGGGGGCGGCGGGGTCTGGGGGCCGGGGCCGGGGCGGGCGAGGAGAGCCCCGCCACCTCTCTGCCTCGCATGAAGAAGCGGGACTTCAGCTTGGAGCAGCTGCGCCAGTACGACGGCTCCCGCAACCCGCGCATCCTGCTCGCGGTCAATGGGAAAGTCTTCGACGTGACCAAAGGCAGCAAGTTCTACGGCCCGGGTGAGGAGTTGGAAGGGGAGGGGAAGGACCCCGTGATCTAAATAATTTATTTTCTTTTTTCCAGCGGGTCCATATGGAATATTTGCTGGTAGGGATGCCTCCAGAGGACTGGCCACATTTTGCCTAGATAAAGATGCACTTAGAGATGAATATGATGATCTCTCAGATTTGAATGCAGTACAAATGGAGAGTGTTCGAGAATGGGAAATGCAGTTTAAAGGTATTTTTATTTTGTTGGATTCTTTGGAAAATCACCACTGATTTTCTTTTGATGTATCTTTCAGAAAAATATGATTATGTAGGCAGACTCCTAAAACCAGGAGAAGAACCATCAGAATATACAGATGAAGAAGATACCAAGGATCACAATAAACAGGATTGAACTTTGTAAACAACCAAAGTCAGGGGCCTTCAGAACTGCAATTCTTACTCCCTTTCACAGACTGTCCGGAGTCTTTGGGTTTGATTCACCTGCTGCGAAAAACATTCAACAAATTGTGTACAAGATAAATTAATCTCACTATGAAGATTTGAATAACTAGACATTATTTATGCTGCCAAACTCATTTGTTGCAGTTGTTTGTAATGTCTAGTGGGGCTTCATCATCCTGAAAAGAAGGAGACAGGGATTTTTTTAAAGAGCAAGAAAGTCACAATATTACTTCTTTCCTTCCTTTTTTCCTTCTTTCCTTTCTTCTTTCTCTTTCTTTCTTTTTAAAATATATTGAAGACAACCAGATATGTATTTGCTACTCAAGTGTACAGATCTCCTCAAGAAACATCAAGGGACTCCTGTGTCACATACTGTGTTTTTATTTTAACATGGGTGAGGGAGGCGACCTGATCAGGGGAGGTGGGGGTACACATCAATTTGAGTTGTTCAGGCTACTGAAACATTAAAATGTGAATTCCCAAACTTTTCTTTTTGGCTTTGTCAGGGAAAAGAAAAATATCTTTATAAAGAAATCTTTGGAAATTAGGAGAAGGAATTTCAGGTGGGTTTAAGTCAGAGCTAGTTCCCCAACAGAAAGATCATTTGAAACCAGTTTTTATCCCTTCTCTTTCCTTCCCTTTCCCTAAATCAAATCAATATTAATTGTGCCTTATTTCACTTAACATAGACTTGAATTATTTTTAGGGAAAGCCCCTATAATGAATTCAGAAATCACTACAAGCAGCATTAAGACTGAAGTTGGAATATTCTGTTGACCATAAAACCTTGATATCATTCTGTGTATATAGAATGTAAAAGGAATATTACAGTGTTAACTGCCATATATGTAATATACACAAACTCAATTAGCATTGTAATGGCCAAATGCATTCCCCCATGCTTTTCTGTTTTCAAAAAAATTGAAAAACAAATCAACTCTTATCCCCAACAGCTGCCTAATTTTAGGAGTCTGACCCTCCACATCTCACTGGTGTGGGTGCATGGGGCTGTGGAGTGGGTGTCAGTATGGATGTGTCTGAATGTGTGAGGCCTTGGAAGGGACTCTTTCTGCAGATACTGTAAATACAAGTACCATTTTAATAAAGCATGTACAATAAACCAAAATAAGCTTGAGTTGGACTTTATATACAGAACTGTAAGCCAGTGCATTATGATACAGTTGTAAGATTGTGCATTTGATTCAAGATAAGGAAAAATCTTGGAAATGAAAAGCAGGCACTGGTTAACCAAGTTGTACACATTGTACCACATTCAGCATAACTTTAGGAAGAAATTCCACTTTGTGGAACATTCTCCAGAAATCCAAGATTATTCAGGTAAGAATTGGTATATTAAATGTACATCTTTTTACTTTCTATTTTGATGCCAACTGATTATACTAGACAATTAGCACTCCAGGTGGTTATTGAACACAAAACAGTAAAAGAATATTGCACTGATAGATACTAAATTATTATTTTATTAGGTTGAAAAAGCCCTTACTAAAAGCCCCTCATATATCAATTACTTTATTTCATTATGACTACTTAGGTTCCGGGCTGGGGACAAGTTCACTTAAAAAGGCAATGTTATTTAACAGGTCACCAGTTAAGACTTCTGCTTTGTAGATACATGCAGAAGCCATCAAACAAGGGGGAGCTTTTAACTGCAACAATAAGCTAAAGTATGTAAAATACTACATTCTATTCAGTCTTGGAGTGTTTTGTAGAAAGTTATCTTCAGCCAAATCTTTGCTGAAGACTGGTTGTGGAGTGTTGGTAAATGCTTTGTGTTTTTATGTAAAATATTTTCTAAACAAAAAATGTTAAAAGTACATGTCCTCTGTAGTAAACTGATATCTATATATATGAATCATTCAAGCCTAAAGTCTAGTAATAAACTGTACTTGTGAATAGAGAAACCCTAAATATTCATGCAGAAAAAATTATGCGGTCTGTTAAGAAAAATGAGTAATTTGTGTTTTGGACTTGAAATAAACAGTGTTCTGTAGATAATTCCTCAACTTCAGTTGAATGTTTCTCATTCTCAGGTAGT